AGGTGGGTGGGGTCGGAACCCCGAAAAGCCGGCGTCCTGGACACCCCATCCTCCAGGTGTTCTTTCCCAGACACTGGGTCCTCGCCGCCGCTGCTGAACTTCTCAATCATATGACTTTCTCGGACTTAAATGGAAATTTCTTGACGGAGGGAACTGGGTTTGTTCTCCCAGGCTTCGCGCTGCAGTCAGGCAGAGCCCCGGGGCAGCTCGCTCACCGCGGAGGAGCCACTTTGGAGTTTTACGCCCTTTCCACACCCCACCCATGGACTGGAAAGGATGTTCAGTTACTCGCGAGCTTGTCTGATACTGGGATGGAAAGTCACAGTCCGCAGGCTGGAGTGAGGCGCGGGAAGATGCCTGGTCCTTGCCTCGCGGACTTGGCAGCCGCGTCCTGCGGGTCTGTCCACTGAACTGCTGAGGACTCGCCCGTGTGCGGGGACCCGAGTGCCACTTCCCGGAGCGTTACCTTGCGCTCCAGCCTCCAGGCTAGATAATACCTGGAAGGCAGGGCAGGGCTGTTCCCGCTCTCACCCCTTGCGGAAGGATGGCAGGATCCGGCGCAGCGACGTAGCAGCGGGAGGGCACAGCGACCTGCATCTCCAGTTTCTCCTCAGGACACAAGGCTGACTTCACCTTCCGGACAGCTGCAAAGCCCCTGCCAGAACCAAACCGAACTCGCGCCTCGGAGAGGGGCTTCTGGGGCCGTTTCGCTGCAGGGCGTGGGGAGTGGAGAGAGGGAAGGGGAAGCCTGGGGCTGGGTGTGCGCGCGTGGGAGCGCGCCTCGGAGCGCCCCGCACTCCCCCACTCTATCCCCGGGGGCAGTTTGGGAAGGAGGGAGTGGTAGTCGCGGGAATGAGGGAGCAAGAGAAACCCTCTCAAAGTGACGCCCCAAACAGGTCCGGATTTAGAATTCGAAGCTAAAGGCTGTTAGAAATTGGGACTCCTCGGCCTCCTCTGCAGCCCCTCCTTTCCCGCCCCGAAGCCCGGGCGGTTTGCTGGCTGCCTGCTTCCCCGCCCCCGGCTCAGAGGTCTCTGGCTGGCGGGCGCCCCGTCGGCCGCCGGCTTCCTCCTTGAAACCCGCCGGCGCACATGAGGCCGCTGCCCCCGCCGCAGGCGCTGGCGGCCCCCTCGCGGTGCCCGTGGTGATGCCATGCCCCGCCACCACGCGGGAGGAGAGGAGGGCGGCGCCGCCGGGCTCTGGGTGAAGAGCGGCGCAGCGGCGGCGGCGGCGGGCGGGGGGCGCTTGGGCAGCGGCATGAAGGATGTGGAGTCCGGCCGGGGCAGGGTGCTGCTGAACTCGGCAGCCGCCAGGGGCGACGGCCTGCTACTGCTGGGCACCCGCGCGGCCACGCTCGGTGGCGGCGGCGGTGGCCTGAGGGAGAGCCGCCGGGGCAAGCAGGGGGCCCGGATGAGCCTGCTGGGGAAGCCGCTCTCTTACACGAGTAGCCAGAGCTGCCGGCGCAACGTCAAGTACCGGCGGGTGCAGAACTACCTGTACAACGTGCTGGAGAGACCCCGCGGCTGGGCGTTCATCTACCACGCTTTCGTGTGAGTACCCGCGCCCCCTGCTATGCCCGCTGCTTATCAGATTTCTCTTTTTGTTGTTTTACAGTTTTCTCCTTGTCTTTGGTTGCTTGATTTTGTCAGTGTTTTCTACCATCCCTGAGCACACAAAATTGGCCTCAAGTTGCCTCTTGATCCTGGTAAGTGAAACATGAACAAGAACGTACATGAATTCTCTCTGATATGTCTTATCTGATATTTTAGGAGTTCGTGATGATTGTCGTCTTTGGTTTGGAGTTCATCATTCGAATCTGGTCTGCGGGTTGCTGTTGTCGATATAGAGGATGGCAAGGAAGACTGAGGTTTGCTCGAAAGCCCTTCTGTGTTATAGGTGAATATCAGAGTCTCAGATACCTGGACTATTAACTGTGGCTATTTCGACCTGTTTCTTTCAGATACCATTGTTCTTATCGCTTCAATAGCAGTTGTTTCTGCAAAAACTCAGGGTAATATTTTTGCCACGTCTGCACTCAGAAGTCTCCGTTTCCTACAGATCCTCCGCATGGTGCGCATGGACCGAAGGGGAGGCACTTGGAAATTACTGGGTTCAGTGGTTTATGCTCACAGCAAGGTAAGATTTGCTCTCTGAATTTAAAAACACAACTCTAAAAATCTTTCATTCCTTTTATATCTAGGAATTAATCACAGCTTGGTACATAGGATTTTTGGTTCTTATTTTTTCGTCTTTCCTTGTCTATCTGGTGGAAAAGGATGCCAATAAAGAGTTTTCTACATATGCAGATGCTCTCTGGTGGGGCACAGTAAGTATAAAAATACATTTTTTATTTATTGGTAAGCTGCACATTCTATTTATTTTGTTTCTAGATTACATTGACAACTATTGGCTATGGAGACAAAACTCCCCTAACTTGGCTGGGAAGATTGCTTTCTGCAGGCTTTGCACTCCTTGGCATTTCTTTCTTTGCACTTCCTGCCGTGAGTATCTTTGCACCAATAAAGCAGTTTAATTTTTGAGTGCCATTTTTGTATTTTGTTCCAGGGCATTCTTGGCTCAGGTTTTGCATTAAAAGTACAAGAACAACACCGCCAGAAACACTTTGAGAAAAGAAGGAACCCAGCTGCCAACCTCATTCAGGTAAATGTCAATGTAATAGGTAGATGGCAACACTTTTTCATGTCCCCATCTATGCCACATGCAGTGTGTTTGGCGTAGTTACGCAGCTGATGAGAAATCTGTTTCCATTGCAACCTGGAAGCCACACTTGAAGGCCTTGCACACCTGCAGCCCTACCAAGTAGGTATCAGTGTGACAGCTGCCACTGTAGTATCATTTCTCTTCTGCCTGCACGCACCTGAAGGAAAGAACAAGGGGAAGCATCAAGCAGGTTTGTGATTTCTCTCTTGCTACATGTTTGTTGTAATGTGCTGCTCTATTTCCCTCACTCCTAGTAAGTTCTGTAGTAATAAGCAGAAGCTCTTCAGAATGTACACCTCACGGAAGCAGAGGTACCCAGCATCCGGGCTATTGACATGAGATTAAATGGAATAATCATGCCTCTGTTCTCCACAGTCAGAAGCTAAGTTTTAAGGAGCGAGTGCGCATGGCTAGCCCCAGGGGCCAGAGTATTAAGAGCCGACAAGCCTCAGTAGGTGACAGGAGGTCCCCAAGCACCGACATCACAGCCGAGGGCAGTCCCACCAAAGTGCAGAAGAGCTGGAGCTTCAACGACCGAACCCGCTTCCGGCCCTCGCTGCGCCTCAAAAGTTCTCAGCCAAAACCAGTGATAGATGGTAAGCCCTGTTTTTCCATAACCATTTTTAATGGTGTTATTTAACTGGCAATATTCTCTTGCAGCTGACACAGCCCTTGGCACTGATGATGTATATGATGAAAAAGGATGCCAGTGTGATGTATCAGTGGAAGACCTCACCCCACCACTTAAAACTGTCATTCGAGCTATCAGGTTGGTGAAAATCTTGAACAACGTGATTCAGATAAAGATTAATATGTAATATGTTCTCATACAGAATTATGAAATTTCATGTTGCAAAACGGAAGTTTAAGGAAACATTACGTCCATATGATGTAAAAGATGTCATTGAACAATATTCTGCTGGTCATCTGGACATGTTGTGTAGAATTAAAAGCCTTCAAACACGGTAAGCAATGGAAATGTCATTCCTTGTAAAGGCCTCATAATCAGATCTCCTCTTTCTCTGATAGTGTTGATCAAATTCTTGGAAAAGGGCAAATCACATCAGATAAGAAGAGCCGAGAGAAAATAACAGCAGAACATGAGACCACAGACGATCTCAGTATGCTCGGTCGGGTGGTCAAGGTTGAAAAACAGGTACAACTCAACTACGCTGGGTATCTTTTTAGTACTCATGTGTAACCATTTTCCTCACTTCTAGGTACAGTCCATAGAATCCAAGCTGGACTGCCTACTAGACATCTATCAACAGGTCCTTCGGAAAGGCTCTGCCTCAGCCCTCGCTTTGGCTTCATTCCAGATCCCACCTTTTGAATGTGAACAGACATCTGACTATCAAAGCCCTGTGGATAGCAAAGATCTTTCGGGTTCCGCACAAAACAGTGGCTGCTTATCCAGATCAACTAGTGCCAACATCTCGAGAGGCCTGCAGTTCATTCTGACGCCAAATGAGTTCAGTGCCCAGACTTTCTACGCGCTTAGCCCTACTATGCACAGTCAAGCAACACAGGTGCCAATTAGTCAAAGCGATGGCTCAGCAGTGGCAGCCACCAACACCATTGCAAACCAAATAAATACGGCACCCAAGCCAGCAGCCCCAACAACTTTACAGATCCCACCTCCTCTCCCAGCCATCAAGCATCTGCCCAGGCCAGAAACTCTGCACCCTAACCCTGCAGGCTTACAGGAAAGCATTTCTGACGTCACCACCTGCCTTGTTGCCTCCAAGGAAAATGTTCAGGTTGCACAGTCAAATCTCACCAAGGACCGTTCTATGAGGAAAAGCTTTGACATGGGAGGAGAAACTCTGTTGTCTGTCTGTCCCATGGTGCCGAAGGACTTGGGCAAATCTTTGTCTGTGCAAAACCTGATCAGGTCGACCGAGGAACTGAATATACAACTTTCAGGGAGTGAGTCAAGTGGCTCCAGAGGCAGCCAAGATTTTTACCCCAAATGGAGGGAATCCAAATTGTTTATAACTGATGAAGAGGTGGGTCCCGAAGAGACAGAGACAGACACTTTTGATGCCGCACCGCAGCCTGCCAGGGAAGCTGCCTTTGCATCAGACTCTCTAAGGACTGGAAGGTCACGATCATCTCAGAGCATTTGTAAGGCAGGAGAAAGTACAGATGCCCTCAGCTTGCCTCATGTCAAACTGAAATAAGTTCTTCATTTTCTTTCCAGGCATAGCAGTTCTTTAGCCATACATATCATTGCATGAACTATTTCGAAAGCCCTTCTAAAAAGTTGAAATTGCAAGAATCGGGAAGAACATGAAAGGCAGTTTATAAGCCCGTTACCTTTTAATTGCATGAAAATGCATGTTTAGGGATGGCTAAAATTCCAAGGTGCATCGACATTAACCCACTCATTTAGTAATGTACCTTGAGTTAAAAAGCCTGAGAAACCAAACACAGCTAATGCTATGGGGTGTATGAATATGTCAAGTTTAGGTCATTTAGAAGATTTGACACTGTATTTTGAAATTATGGGAGTAAACACCTTCAAATTTCAGGCATTTCTGCTTTGTGACTAAATACAAACTACATTTTCAAGATTAGGCCATAATGTATATTTAAACACAATGGCTATCAACAGCTGCTAATAAGGTATCAACTAAAGCAGAATTGGGGAATAATAGAAATGGCTGCTTATTTCAAGATATATTTGCCAACCCATTCCTATTCAGTCATTTTATTATTAATGTAATTTGAATGTCAATTTGTGTGCTTTTGGTGATTTAGCGCTGTGGCAAGCAATTTTGCACATCATTTTCATGTTGTTCTTTATGACAAGAATGTTCTTCAATTAGAAAATGTGCAAATAATGAAATTCAGGGCCAGTGAGGCAAATAGACTATCTGACATATTTGACTTTATGAAAACATATTGCCTGATGGCAGAATCAACTTTATAAGTGGTCAACTTCTACACAAGCGTATGAAATACTGGTCAGTAGAACAGCCATTGTGATTGGACTGGTTTCTCTGCAATGGCGCCAACCCCAGGCTTGCCAATACTGCCTATGTAAAGGGCAAGTGTGAGAAGCTATTCTCATTTCGCTGACATACAGGTAGGACTATGGGGGATGGGACATTTGAGTGGGACTGAGATAGGAAAGGCTTGAAAAGAACCCAGAAACACCACCAGGAAGTTGGCAAAGTAAAAGAAAATGACTTCCCCCTCAAAGGGCAATGAGAGGGAGAGAAACAAACCAAAATAGAAGAACTAGACTTTTTAGAAAATGAGTATTGCTAGGGAATTCAACTACCTAATCTTCCCTTATTCTTATATATAAGCAGAGAATTTTTGCAAGGTATTTATTTTTTAATATGCCCTGAATGTCTTTTGCTATTATGTGTACATTTTGCATATGAAAGTCTAAAACGAAACTTCCTTTACTTTTTATACTGTAGTGAAAATTTTCTATTCTTCCCAAGAATGTTGTCCCAAATCTGAAATTACTGGTTCAATTTCCTGATATAAACATTTACAATTAGAAGCTAGATAGTACTGGCAGAGTCTGCAAATCAGAACACTTAAATATATCATGGCAGCAAAAAGACCAAGGGAAACAAAATGACAAATGTATTTATCAGAAAGCAAGCAATGCTGACTGCTTGTTAGAAACCCATCTAGCTATCTTAGGTCACCAGAACTTCAGCCAACGTAATGACATTCAAAAAAAAAGGACATAAGAGATAGCATTTCAATTCAATTAAACCCTAGCCACAGGAGGACTCAAGAAAGGAAGTTGTTTCCTTGGCAGACATAAATGCTGCCTCCAGAAGTACTTCTCCAGCAGCCAAGCAGAATGAGCAGGGTTATCAAGTGGATGTTCAAAGGAAGAAGGAGGCCCTGAACTCCACCAATCCTCCCCAGCCCTCCCCAACAGGCTTTCTCCATCATTGACTCTCCCCTGCTTTTCTTCTTCATTAACTCCTTATTCATTCCCTGCCAGTATTTTGCTTCTGAACTTCACCAGGCCTTAACCAGCCTCCATCCCCAGGTCAACCAGTTCTCCGCTTTACCTAAAATGTGCTTCTCAACCTTTTAGAACCTTGTCCCTTTTGATAAACATGGAAATTTTTAAAGCTTCCTCTTCGCATCCCACTTGGATTCTAAGACAATTAGAATCATTTAGAATCTTTTTGGCTGCTGGAAATGTATAGAAGATAGAGGCTAAATTTTACACTTCAGTTAAGACATTGTCAATCCTTTTAAGCAATTGTTTTCATTTTCAAAATACAGAATGTTAGTAAATTATGAAAATCAATTTTTCATCTTCATTCAACCTGAAGTTGTGATTCCCCCTTGCAAGAATGTTGCATACACACACACACACACACACACACACACACACACACACACACACACACACACACACACACACCCCTCCACTGACCTAAAGCCAGACACCTGCCGTGACTGGGCAGGCTCTCTCCCATTATTAACAGAGGAAGAGGAGGGAGGCAGCAACTTTCAGGTAGCACTGATTCTTGGACATACTCTGTCCTGGGTCAAACCCCACTGGCAGCAGGAATTCTGAATGTATTGGGGACCCCTCCTTAGGCCTCGTTAAGTCTCAAACACAGTACAGCTCACCCAGCATTGCTGACGACTGAAGATTCAGAAACAAAACCTACACACAGCACTGAGGTCTTAATCATAGCAAAATGTGATAAACCATGTTGTGAAAAACTTTTATACATTGAAGCCATGACCATTTTGTGTCTATCTTACTCTAGCACAAAAATTGGGGGATGTTAAAAGATAGTTGTGTGGAAGCTATAAGGTTCTGTCTGTCGTGTTACTCTCTGTGGAAATGAGAGGGGTCTCCCATTTACACTAAGCAAATTTCCATTGGTCAATTTTAATGATGTCTTGAAGCACAATTTAGCTGAGCACTGAGTAGCCATATGCTTTCTGAGTACAAGTGTGTCTGCCTTCTTCAACATGTAGGGTTGATCAAGCTAATACTTAATTGCAAATATCCCTTGTATGAGGTTAACTAAAAAAATTTTGCTATGTCTGATCTACATGTTTGCATTTTGTTCAACTAAATTAATATTTGTAGATTGCAAGTTTTGTTTAAAATAACTTTATTGAGTTTTTAAGTCCTGATCTGTTCTAAGGTGCCTTTCTCACCTCCCATTGATTCAGTGATTCTGAAGTTCTTAATTTGCAAGTAAAATAAGTCTACTAGAGAGGAGGAAATCAGGCACAAATTGACCAATTCTCATGCCATTTGCAAAGCAAAACTGTAAGGATGATGAAACCTGGCTAACTAAATTAATGGATCATTTCACTAAATCAGATAGAGGAAATATCATAAATATTAACTTGTCTCCCTAGAAGCTGAGATTTTTCGCCTTAAATGACATGGTTGTGTTTTTGTAAGAGAAACTTAATCTAATCTAATAATGTGCATTTAAGTAAGCAGTTCTAAGTCATGTATGACAATGCAATTGTCTGTTTCCTGAAAACAAATAAATCGGGAACACCATATCCATTTCAAGCTATCATTAAAGTGTAATTTCCTTTGCTCTCTTTTACTGGGATTATTTGTTTTAAAGTAAAACATTAAAAAGATGTCTATAAACAGCTAGTGTGACTATTTTTATCTGGAACTAACT